GAGACCTTTTTGAAATGACCAGAGGTAGGAGAGGTATTGCCGAAACCAGCAGAATCCGTGATCTAAAAAGGCAGTGACAAGCAGTGTTCATCACTGGGAGGAGGACAGGATGAGAGTGGGCTTGTCGCTGTGATGACAGTGTCGCTGTGATGGAGTGTCACAAACAACTCAGGAAGAGTTCACCCTGACACCCCAATACATATGCCTCTAACACTCTGCACCGCCACACCCCTGGGCAGTCAGTCACACATTGGCCATACCCTGAAGCCCACACTATCATTTATTTTTTATTTATTTATTTATTTATTGAGACGGAGTCTCAGTCTTGCTTTGTCACCCAGGCTGGAGTGCAGTGGCGTGATCTCGGCTCACTGCAAGCTCCACCACCCAGGTTCATGCCATCCTCCTGCCTCAGCCTCCCGAGTAGCTGACACTACAGGCGCCCGTCACCATGCCCGGCTAATGTTTTTGTATTTTCAGTAGAGACGGGGTTTCACTGTGTTAACCAGGATGGTCTCCATCTCCTGACCTCGTGATCCACCCGCCTTGGCCTCCCAAAGTGGTGGGATTACAGGTGTGAGCCACCACGCCCGGCCCCTGAAGCCCACACTATCACACGGATGCACAGTCACACAAAATACCCCCTACCGTGTCACAAATTCCTCATACACAGAGCCACACATGCCAGTCACAACCGCACATGCTAACAGTAAGTTAGGTTCCATTTTGTCACATACATCTGGGTCCCTCAGGCAGAGAAAGTGGCAACCAAAGCATGAGCACAGTTAAACATACTTCTGATGCACACTGGCCTCACTGTCTCTTGGTCTCTCTGTACTCACATGTGTGCATACAGGCACACGCACACATCCGCGCACACATGCACGCTCACACACGTGCATCCTTACACATGCTCACACTCACGCTCACAATGTCACACGCATGTGCACACCCGCACAAGCACACGAGCGCACTCACGAGCACACGCGGACTCGCACACGCGCACATGCGCACTCACGCACGCACACACGCGCACACTCACACGGGCGCGCGCAGCCCCTCCGGCCGCGGGCGCAGCGGGGGCGCTGGTGGAGCTGCGAAGGGCCAGGTCCGGCGGGCGGGGCGGCGGCTGGCACTGGCTCCGGACTCTGCCCGGCCAGGGCGGCGGCTCCAGCCGGGAGGGCGACGTGGAGCGGCCACGTGGAGCGGCCCGGGGGAGGCTGGCGGCGGGAGGCGAGGCGCGGGCGGCGCAGCAGCCAGGAGCGCCCACGGAGCTGGACCCCCAGAGCCGCGCGGCGCCGCAGCAGGTGGGTGACACCCCGCCCCGGCCGGCCGGAGACCCGAGCCCATCGCCGTCAGCCAGCCAGGGCCGCGCGGGGTAGGTGGCCTCCAGCCTCTGGTCCAGATCCCCCCCCGACCCCTGATTCTCTTCCTTGTTCCAGTTCCAGGAAGGATGTTACCTTTGACGATGACAGTGTTAATCCTGCTGCTGCTCCCCACGGGTCAGGCTGCCCCAAAGGATGGAGTCACAAGGTAACAGGGTTATGAGGGCAGGGCCAAGGGCTCTGCAAGGCTGGTCCTCCCCTTCCTCCTCCAGGCCAGACTCTGAAGTGCAGCATCAGCTCCTGCCCAACCCCTTCCAGCCAGGCCAGGAGCAGCTCGGGTGAGTAGGGTGGGCCGGGGGTGCTTTCAGGGTCTCCCGGGCTGATTCTCCACTTTTCTGACAGACTTCTGCAGAGCTACCTAAAGGGACTAGGAAGGACAGAAGTGCAACTGGAGCATCTGAGCCGGGAGCAGGGTGAGGGGCTGGGCTGATGGGGCCAGGGACGGACCTCTTCTAATCCAGCTTCTCTTCTCTTTAGTTCTCCTCTACCTCTTTGCCCTCCATGACTATGACCAGAGTGGACAGCTGGATGGCCTGGAGCTGCTGTCCATGTTGACAGCTGCTCTGGCCCCTGGAGCTGCCAACTCTCCTACCACCAACCCGGTAAGCTCTGCTGGATGGAGATCCCCGCATAACTGGAGACCCCACAGTGACTCTGCTTCCACAGGTGATCTTGATAGTGGACAAAGTGCTCGAGACCCAGGACCTGAATGGGGATGGGCTCATGACCCCTGCTGAGCTCATCAACTTCCCGGGAGTAGCCCTCAGGCACGTGGAGCCCGGAGAGCCCCTTGCTCCATCTCCTCAGGAGCCACAAGCTGTTGGAAGGCAGTCCCTATTAGCTAAAAGCCCATTAAGACAAGAAACACAGGAAGCCCCTGGTCCCAGAGAAGAAGCAAAGGGCCAGGTAGAGGCCAGAAGGGAGTCTTTGGATCCTGTCCAGGAGCCTGGGGGCCAGGCAGAGGCTGATGGAGATGTTCCAGGGCCCAGAGGGGAAGCTGAGGGCCAGGCAGAGGCTAAAGGAGATGCCCCTGGGCCCAGAGGGGAAGCTGGGGGCCAGGCAGAGGCTGAAGGAGATGCCCCCGGGCCCAGAGGGGAAGCTGGGGGCCAGGCAGAGGCTGAAGGAGATGCCCCCGGGCCCAGAGGGGAAGCTGGGGGCCAGGCAGAGGCCAGGGAGAATGGAGAGGAGGCCAAGGAACTTCCAGGGGAAACACTGGAGTCTAAGAACACCCAAAATGACTTTGAGGTGCACATTGTTCAAGTGGAGAATGATGAGATCTAGATCTTGAAGATACAGGTACCCCACGAAGTCTCAGTGCCAGAACATAAGCCCTGAAGTGGGCAGGGGAAATGTACGCTGGGACAAGGACCATCTCTGTGCCCCCTGCCTGGTCCCAGTAGGTATCAGGTCTTTCTGTGCAGCTCAGGGAGACCCTAAGTTAAGGGGCAGATTACCAATAAAGAACTGAATGAATTCATCCCCCCGGCCACCTCTCTACCCGTCCAGCCTGCCCAGACCCTCTCAGAGGAACGGGGTTGGGGACCGAAAGGACAGGGATGCCGCCTGCCCAGTGTTTCTGGGCCTCACGGTGCTCCGGCAGCAGAGCGCATGGTGCTAGCCATGGCCGGCTGCAGAGGACCCAGTGAGGAAAGCTCAGTCTATCCCTGGGCCCCAAACCCTCACCGGTTCCCCCTCACCTGGTGTTCAGACACCCCATGCTCTCCTGCAGCTCAGGGCAGGTGACCCCATCCCCAGTAATATTAATCATCACTAGAACTTTTTGAGAGCCTTGTACACATCAGGCATCATGCTGGGCATTTTATATATGATTTTATCCTCACAATAATTCTGTAGCCAAGCAGAATTGGTTCCATTTGACAGATGAAGAAATTGAGGCAGATTGCGTTAAGTGCTGTACCCTAAGGTGATATGCAGCTAATTAAATGGCAGATTTTAATCCAGGTCTGTCTCACTCTAAAGCCCTTTACATTAT